AATATCTATTATGTATTCAGTGCTAATATGTGCCAGGTTGTGTGTTTAGTTTTCTACATACATTATACTTTATAAATTATTTTTCCCAATGTAGATTAGTAAACTAGGTTAGTAGACACTAAGTAATTTAGTACAGGTCACATATTACAACTTGCAAAGCTAGAATTAATTGTAGTCTCACTGACTACAGAGCTCATTGACTAGATTATTAAATTACATTATCTGAACTATTACAATTACTTATACAACCAAAGCGACCCTCACTGACTTATACAATCATAGGAGCTTTCTGAAAGTTTGATTGGACACTATTCTTCCATAGACGGCCCACACGTTTATTTATCATTTTAAGTTTTCCTATTTTAGTCATTAAATCAATTACCAATTTCTTGTGTAAAAGCAGCAATTTAAAAATATATTATGTTTTCAATAGTATTTATGCATACAGTAATGTAATGTTTTACAAGATATATTTTTAAAATTTTAATGATTTTTCTGATTTCCTAATTTAGAAAAATAATCAGTTGACAATACCTCAGGTCCTTTTAATAAATGAATGTAACTCACTAACAATGTATGTTAGTATAAGAAGTTACTCTGTATGCTGACAGAACTATTTTATCTTATGGCACACAATCATTAACCATCAATGACTCTTAAAACTATGGTAAAATTAGTGTATTTCTAAATACAGTATTTTAATTGTTAAAGTATGCAGTCTATTGGTGTTAAACATTTTTGAAGAATCTAACCTTAATTTAATACCAATTTTTTTCATGAACTTCCTAGTTCTCACAAGTTTAATGTTTTTATTGTTCCCACTAGTAATATTATGTCAAATACAGAATACATCTAAAAAATGGCCAATTATATCGTGTGATTTTTGTTTAAAGCTTTAGGAAATTAGTAGCAGAATTTTACCTAGGTTAACAGCAAAGTAAACATTATTACTCAGCCCCAACACATGCACATTGCCTATACCAGGGATCCTGTCAAAATATACACCATTTATAGCTTCTTAAGTGCAGTTATCATAGAGCACAGTCCCTCACATCACACAGCTGCAGAGATGAGTAAACAAAGAGGAACCTTCTCAGAAGTGAGTCTGGCCCAGGACCCAAAGTGGCAGCAAAGGAAACCTAAAGGCAATAAAAGCTCCATTTCAGGAACCGAACAGGAAATATTCCAAGTAGAATTAAACCTTCAAAATGCTTCTCTGAATCATCAAGGGATTGATAAAATATATGACTGCCAAGGTAAAACATTAAATATATCTTCAATGTTATTGCTCTCTCAGTGCCTCTATTTCTCTCCCTGCAGGTTTACTGCCACCTCCAGAAAAGCTCACTGCCGAGGTCCTAGGAATCATTTGCATTGTCCTGATGGCCACTGTGTTAAAAACAATAGTTCTTATTCCTTGTAAGCATATTCTTGAAAGATTAGAAGGGAACTTATAAAAATCATTTTAATTTTTCTATTACAGTCCTGGAGCAGAACAATTCTTCCCCGAATGCAAGAACCCAGAAAGGTACATTTTTATTTTCAATGCTCTGATATTAGTTGGTCTAGATAGTAATTCATATCTTTATTAGCACGTCATTGTGGCCATTGTCCTGAGGAGTGGATTACATATTCCAACAGTTGTTATTACATTGGTAAGGAAAGAAGAACTTGGGAAGAGAGTTTGCAGGCCTGTGCTTCAAAGAACTCTTCTAGTCTGCTTTGTATAGATAATGAAGAAGAAATGGTAAGATGTAAATGTTTCAAACATTTTATGAATATTTAAGTGAAAATTATTTCTTTTCTTTTAGAAATTTCTGGCCAGCATTTTACCTTCCTCATGGATTGGTGTGTTTCGTAACAGCAGTCATCATCCATGGGTGACAATAAATGGTTTGGCTTTCAAACATGAGTAAGTTGTTTTATAGGGTGCTATATAAAAAAGTAACAGAATTATGGATTTTTCTCCATTACAGGATAAAAGACTCAGATCATGCTGAACGTAACTGTGCAATGCTACATGTACGTGGACTTATATCAGACCAGTGTGGATCTTCAAGAATCATTGTGAGCATAAGCTTTAGAATTAAAGCGCTTGATCATGCTGGCTAATTTTCGTATTTTTTTGTAGAGACGGGGTTTCATCATGTTGACCAGGCTGGTCTTGAACTCCTGAGCTCAAGAAATCAACACATCTTGGCCTCCCAAGTTGCTGGGATTACTGACACAAGCCACCGCCCCTGAGTGCTCATGTACCATTTAGCTTGTGTTTTAAAAATCTACTTTTTCTGCCCTCCCTATTTTTAACTAGATGATGTTTTAAAAATTACTTTTCCCTCTCTATATAGTTTGATTTAAGCATTAGTCATTTACAACAAATATTAATATTAAAATGCAGACCGTTATGATTGGAAAATAAATCAATGAACAATATAATGAGTGGTTTTTATATATTTCAATCTCTG